GTAAAATCTTGTATGCTTCAGTTCTGCCATCTGAATGATAGCTCTCTACTATGATGTCCCTCAAAATTTTGAACAAATTACCTATTCTTAAAACTAGGAGTTAATCTCAGAATTTATACTTCTCCTATAAACAACATATGTATCCCTGGAATGCCTCACAGTCATCGAAATCAGGCACTACAAATAAAAATTGACTTTGGGACAGACCACTGAAAATATATGCACCATTGTGCACTAACAGACCACTAACAGAAACAAAATTTAGCAACGGAGACCCTAACCTGCAGCCCAGGTTGCTTTAGGAGGTATTAAAAAGTGCATGAAATCAATGGAGAGAAAATGCTGAATTGTGGGCTCTGATGGCACTAAGAAAGAGAGAATTGGGCTCTGAGCCTAGAAGGAAGTAAAACTGGCCAATAGCTCGGAGCACCCCGTGAAGCTGGGCCTGAACTTCTCTGGGGAGGGAATCCTGGTGTAAGCATTTACTTTTTAATTATCTTAAAATAGTATTAAAATCTCCTGCCTTTACAGCAGTTTAGATGAGAGCTTTTCCTTTTCTCAAGAAGTTATAATTTAACTGTCAGTAATCCAGCCATTCTTGCCTAAGAAAAATTCCATATGAACCAACATAACTTTCATGTTTTACTAACAACATTCCCCTTTTTACCAATCAGACTTAAGTTAATAGGTATTGTAGGAAGAACAGAGTATATAGGCATATAATACTCTTTCTTCCCTCTGTATATAGGGAGAGAAGAGTAGATCAAATACATCTGTGACATTACCATATGATTTAAGCCTTTGCGATTTCTAATAATTTTGATTCCTGGGTGGATGTAAGCCAAACCAATGGAATAATTTTCCAAAACTTTAAACTTGTATTAATCCAAAATGTATCAATATCGACTATCGCTCAGTTACATTTGAAGCATTTCACTTGGATTGATATCTTTTTATCTCATGTTGCAGGAGGAATTCTAGCTCCAATATATTTTGGGGCTCTGATTGATAAAACATGTATGAAGTGGTCCACCAACAGCTGTGGAGCACAAGGGGCTTGTAGGATATATAATTCCGTATTTTTTGGGTAAGTTGTCGTAAACACATTTCATTAATAGACAATTTTCTCTTTTCTTTCTGCTGTTTTTCAGATCTTCTTGACACTCCTGTCATTCAGCTATGTTGCTAAAGCACTAGCTGGAATTTTTATGAAAATATCAACCACTCAAATAGAAAGGAGATTTGAGATATCCTCTTCTCTTGTTGGTTTAATTGATGGAAGCTTCGAAATAGGTAGCTTTTTATTTTCTATTTTAATAACCATAGTCATGTCAACATAATTTTGTTCTCTTTCTAGGAAATTTGTTTGTGATTGTATTTGTAAGTTACTTTGGATCTAAACTACACAGACCGAAGTTAATTGGAATTGGTTGTTTTCTTATGGGAACTGGAAGTATTTTGATGGCTTTACCACATTTCTTCATGGGATAGTAAGTGTTAAACAGCACTGAGCCATTCATTAGCAAAATGTTCAATCCAGTGTTACTCTTATAGTTACAGGTATTCTAAAGAAACCAATATTGATCCATCAGAAAATTCAACATCAAACTTACCAAACTGTTTAATTAATCAAATGTTATCACTCAATAGAACACCGTCTGAGATAATAGAAAGAGGTAAGAATTAATACTGACAGTTAAAAAGTATAGTTTAAAATAAAACACTCTCTTGTCTCGATAGGTTGTGTGAAGGAATCTGGGTCACACATGTGGATCTATGTCTTCATGGGTAATATGCTTCGTGGCATAGGGGAAACCCCCATAGTACCATTGGGGATTTCTTACATTGATGATTTTGCAAAAGAAGGACATTCTTCCTTGTATTTAGGTAATAAACAGAAAATATTAAATTGCATGGTTTATCTGATTAAATTGTTTTGTAATACCGACAGGTACTGTGAATGTAATGGGAATGACTGGTCTAGTTTTTGCCTTTATGCTGGGATCTCTGTTTGCTAAAATGTATGTGGATATCGGATATGTGGATCTGAGTAAGTACAATCGGAACGAGGTACCATGATAGGATTTTTGACTGGCTTCTTTTATTTATTCTAGGCACTATCAGGATAACTCCTAAGGACTCTCGTTGGGTTGGAGCTTGGTGGCTTGGTTTCCTTGTGTCTGGAATAGTATCCATTATTTCTTCTATACCATTCTTTTTCTTGCCTCTAAATCCAAATAAACCACAGAAAGAAAGGAAAGTTTCACTATTTTTGCATGTGCTAAAAACTAATGATAAAAGGAATCAAATAGCTAATTTGACCAACCGAAGAAAATATATTACCAAAAATGTGACTGGTAAGTATTTTACATTCATTGTCAACTTGGAGGAAATATTTTGTTTACTTTTATAATTCTGCAGGCTTTTTCCAGTCTTTGAAAAGCATCCTTACCAATCCCCTGTATGTTATATTTGTAATTTTTACATTGTTACACATGAGCAGCTACATTGCTTCTCTTACTTATATCATTAAAATGGTGGAGCAACAGTATGGTTGGTCTGCATCTAAGACTAACTTTTTGTTGGGTAAGACATACTTTTTACGTGTTTACTTGATAATATATTTACAGCTTTTTTCTCTTATTTCTAGGAGTCCTCGCCCTACCTGCTGTTGCAATTGGCATGTTTTCAGGAGGATATATCATTAAAAAATTCAAATTGTCTTTAGTTGGACTTGCCAAATTGGCATTTTGTTCTGCAACAGTGCATCTCTTATCTCAAGTTTTATATTTCTTTCTAATCTGTGAAAGCAAATCAGTTGCCGGCCTAACCTTGACCTATGATGGGTTTGTATATATAATTGGATAATATGTTAACCTGTAGATGTACCACTTTCTTATTGCAACTCAGAGTGCAATTGTGATGAAAGTCAATGGGAACCCGTCTGTGGAAACAATGGAATAACTTACCTGTCACCTTGTCTAGCAGGATGCAAATCTTCAAGTGGTAATAAAGAGCCCATAGTGAGTATTTGTTTTTGTTTTTCCTT